TCGTGCCACTGCACTTCAGCCTGAGTGACAGAGTGAGACCCTGTTTCAAAACAAAAAATGAAAGTTTTAATATGAAAAATTTCAAATCCCAGCTACTCGAGGTTGAGGCAGGAGAATTGCTTGAACCTGGCAGGCAGAGTTTGCAGTGAGCCGAGATGGCGCCACTGCACTTGAGTCTGGGCGACAGAGGGAGACTCCATCTCAATAAATTTTTTTAAAAAAGCAAAAAGCTTTTCAGAGAGAGCAAGAGAGCTTGTTATGTTTTCCAGGCTGACCTTGAACTCCTGGGCTCAAGTGATCTTCCTGTCTCAACCTCCTGAGTAGTTGGAACTATAGGCATGTGCCACCATGCCCAGCTGAGTGGTGTTTTTTTGTGTTTGTTTTTGTTTTTTGTTTTTAAGAACTATATATAAAAATTCGCTGACCATGGTGGTTCACACCTGTAATCCCAGCACTTTGGAAGGCCAAGGTGGGCAGATCACCTGAGGTCCGGAGTTCGAGACCTGCCTGGCCAACATGGTGAAACTCTGTCTCTTCTGAAAATACAAAATTAGCTGGGCGTGGTGGTGCAGGCCTGTAATCCTAGCTACTCGGGAGGCTGAGGCAGGAGAATTGCTTGAACCTGGGAGGTGGAGGTCGCAGTGAGCCGATTATCAACCTACTGCACTCTAGCCTGGGTGACAAGAGTGAAACTGCATCTCAAAAAAAAAGAAAAAAGAACTATATATAAAAATTTAATGGATAAGACAGCTAAATATAAAAAGTGAAACTACATACTACTAGAAATAAAGTGGGTAAATTCCTTTATTACCTTGGAAAAAAGAATGCATGTGTATATGTATGTGTGTATTCCATATATTCCATGTACTCAGATGACCCCTTCTTAAACATAAGGTAACATGCATACTATATTTAGTATTCTGCATCTTATTTTTCCTCATTTAACAGTACATCCTACAGTGTTCTGCCTGCTTCCAGACGAGCAAGGAGACTCATGGTCTGGTTCTTGGACTTCCCTAACAGCATGGCCCCTAAACGCCAGTCTCCACTCCCACTTCAAAAGAAGAAACCAAGACCACCTCCTGCTCTGGGACTGGAGGAGACATCGGCCTCTGCAGGCTTGCCGAAGAAGGGAGAAAAAGAACAGCAAGAAGCAATTGAACACATTGATGAAGTACAAAATGAAATAGACAGACTTAATGAACAAGACAGTGAGGAGATTTTGAAAGTAGAACAGAAATATAACAAACTCCGCCAACCATTTTTTCAGAAGAGGTCAGAATTGATCGCCAAAATCCCAAATTTTGGGGTAACAACATTTGTCAACCATCCACAAGTGTCTTCACTGCTTGGGGAGGAGGACGAAGAGGCACTGCATTATTTGACTAAAGTTGAAGTGACAGAATTTGAAGATATTAAATCAGGTTACAGAATAGATTTTTATTTTGATGAAAATCCTTACTTTGAAAATAAAGTTTTCTCCAAAGAATTTCATCTGAATGAGAGTGGTGATCCATCTTCAAAGTCCACCAAAATCAAATGGAAATCTGGAAAGGATGTGACGAAACGTTCAAGTCAAACGCAGAATAAAGCCAGCAGGAAGAGGCAGCATGAGGAACCAGAGAGCTTCTTTACCTGGTTTACTGATCATTCTGATGCAGGTGCTGATGAGTTAGAAGAGGTCATCAAAGATGATATTTGGCCAAACCCATTACAGTATTACTTGGTTCCTGATATGGATGATGAAGAAGGAGGAGAAGATGATGATGATGATGATGATGATGGTGATGAAGGGGAGGAAGAATTAGAAGATATTGATGAAGGGGATGAGGATGAAGGTGAAGAAGATGAAGATGATGATGAAGGGGAGGAAGGAGAGGAGGATGAAGGAGAAGATGACTAATAGAACACTGATGGACTCCAACCTTCCTTTTT